GAAAAAGATTGGTAGGCTGGTTAAACTTGGCTATGTTTACATTTTAAAACTCTTCAGTAAAAGACTCCATAAACAAAGTGAAAAACAAGCTGTAGACTGGGAGAAAATCTGCATTTTCATCTGGTATCATTTTCCTTCAGCCTGAAGAACTTCCATTACTATTTCCTATAGTGCAAGTCTGCTGGTGGCAAATTCTCTCAGTTCTCTTCCATCTGAAAATATTTTTATTTTATTTTCATTATGAAGGACTTTTTTGTGTGTGCCAAATATGCCACTGCATTAACAGTTTTCTTTTTCTTTTTAGTATGGTAAAGATGTTAGTTTATTATCTTCTGATATCCATTGTTTCTGATTGGAAGTCAGTGTTAATTTGCATTGATGTTCCCTGTATGTAATGTGTGTCATTGTATATCATTCTCTGGTTGGTTCCAAGGTTTTCCCTTGTCTTTGTTTTTCAGCATTTTGAATCTGATGTGCTTAAGGCTTGACTTTCATGGTATTTTTCCTGCTTGGGGGTTTGTACTTCTTTTTATATCTGTAAATTTTTTTTGTCACCAAATTTTGGAAAATTTTCAGCCATTATTTCCTTAAATATTTGTTCTTAAATATTTTAAAATAATATATTAATATATTATTAGTATTTTTATCCTCTTCTTCTGTGAGTATAATTATATGTTATAACTTTTGTTATTGTCTCACAGGCCCCAGGCTATGTTCCTTTTCCTCTAATTATTTTTTTCGATCTGTTTTTCAGATTGGATAATTTACAGTGATTTATCTTTAAGCTTACTTCATATTTCATCTATTTTCTACACCCTGCCATTAATATCATCTAGTGAATTTTTTATTTCACATATTGTACTTTTGAGTTCTAAAATTTCCAATGGTTTTTTAAAAATATAGTCTCAATTTCTCTACTGACATCTTTACAATCATTATAAGCATTTTTTTTTCACTGCACTGAGCAGACTTACATGATTTAAAATCTTTGTTAATGATAACATCTGGATCATCTTGGGTTCATTTTCTATTGTCTTTTTTCTTCACCATTGGTCAAGTGGGTCACATTTCCTTGTTTCTTTGTGTGTCATGTAAATTTGGATTGTATCCTGGACATTGTGATTTTAGTGTTGTGGAGACTCTGTATTCTGTTATTTTCCTCTGAAGAGTGTTGACTTTTTTAGCAGGTAACTAACTTAATGGGATATAAACTATAAACTATCAGTTTATTGAATATCAGTTTAGTTCTTGAATCCCTAGTTGGGTTTTTGTTGTTTGCATGCAGGCTTTCACATGTGTGGTTCAGAGATCAGCTAGATATTTGGGCAGAGGTAAATAGGTGATATCTCCTTTACTGTGGCTCTCTCTTTCTCACAGTTCTCCCTTCACTTTCTAGCAGCTATAATTGCTTTTAACTAGGTATTTTGGCATTTTGGGTCAATCAAGCTGTGAGTATGCTATTGGAGTCTTTAATCACTAATTGTATGGGGTGTTCCTCACACATAGTGTTTAATAAACATAATTAAACCAAAATGGAATGTTGAGCATAAAGTGTTAAGTTTTAAAAAGATATGTATAGTGTGGTATTAATTATAGAAAATTAAAAAACATGTAAAATAATATATGTTGCTTATGGAAATAGACATATATGGTGTGTATGTAATTACCCTATCTAAAATTTTATCTCATTCAAAATTTCAAACCCTTCAATACAAACTTTCTCCTTCCCTTTGTGTAATATTTTTCTTTTTAGTACTTGTCAGCACTGAATATATTATGTTTTACTTACTTATTTTTTGTCTTTCCACTAGAATATTAGTTTTAAGAAGCAGATTTTTTTTTTTGTCTTCTCTGTTTGCTACATTATAACAAGTTCCTAGAGCAGTGTTTGACATACATAGGCACTCAATAAGTAGTTGCTGAACAAATAAATAAATAATATAAAATATAAGGACATAACCACAAATTTAGAATAATTTTTTATGGGGGCTTCTAATGTCTCTAAAATGTTTTTTTCTGAAAAGTAAAACAATGCAACATGACAAAATATTAAGATTTGATGAGACTGGGTAGTGGTAACATTAGTGTTCATGATTTTTAAAATATTTCTATGTTTGAATTACTTCATTAAACAATAGAATGGGCAAAAAGTTTGGAGAAGACTTTGAAGAGCATTATGTTATAGAAGTCAAGGGAAGAGGGAATTTCAAAAAGAAATAGGGAGAAATTTCAAATGCTGGCATTAGTCACCAAGAGATAAAGCAATTATAATTTACTATTAGGAAATTATTAGTGACTATTGAAGTAACCTGTTTCAGCCACAATTTGATAGCAGGTAGGGTAGTGAGGAAATGGAGAAATGGAGGCCACTTATTCAGTAAGATGATAGGCACAGCTTTTTGAGGATGAAAAATTTATGCATGTTTGCAAGCAGGATGGGAAAATCCATTGAAAAGATGAGACTTAAAATGCTGGGAAAAAGAAGATAATTAAAATAGCAAATTCTAGAATAAGTAGAAATGTTTATAATTAGAGGCATAGGTTTGGAAAAAAAGGCATTGCATCTGGCAATGAGAAGAGGCACTACCTCTGCAATAGAAGAAAACTAAGCAGGAAGGATTGAGATAGGTGGAGACAGAAGGAAAGGTGAGGGAGTTCATTGAAGTAGTAAGGCCATATGTCGGAATGGTGAAACTGAGTAATGGATATGGCCCAGGTTAGTGAGTTAATGGGCATGTCAGAAGGCTCAAGCTGTGAGTGCCTAGGTTGATGATTAGAGTCTCAATTATATGGGTGCTATCAGGCTTTGGAGGCTCCGAAGCATCAGAACTAACCTGAATGGATTGGGTGCATTTGAGGAGTTTCAGCAGTAATGCTAATAGCAGCCATCACTCATATGTGTCATTGTTCTAGATTCTCATATATATACTTATTTATTCCTGACAACCTTTAATGTGACTATGATATGACCATTTTTCAGGTAAGGCAGTCGAGGCATGGAGAAGTTAAGTAACTTGCACCAGGTTACACAGATCATGAGAGGCAAAGCTGGAATTCAAACCCAGGCTGTCTAACTCCTCAGTCCATGACTTAACACCATTATACTCTCCCTTAACTCAGTAACGGGAGGGTTAATTGATGACAAATGAAAGATTGTTAAGCAGATAAAGGGATAATAGGTTTCCAACACATACTTTGTCCTTTGTTTCTGTATTATCCAAGACACCTCTTTTTCATGTGTGTTAATTTCCAATTACTGTTTTCTTTATCAAAGCCTCAGGCTTCCAAGAATTTTCTGAATAACCCATTGAGCTTTCTTTTAGTCATACAAAGTGTTTGTCATCTTCTCAGGAATGTTCATTATATTCATATTTTCTTTAGAATGATTCCAATTTCTTTTTACTCAGAACGAACTCTTTGGCATCATGCTTCACATAATCATTTATCTTTTACTAATAAATGGAACTTCTCTTTGGGATGTGGTTTTGGGAATGAACAATGACATGGAATGATAGCTGATTAGCCAGAGCAACCTGCCAATCAGCAGGATGTCAGAGTCCAATCACATATGCAACCCAAAGAGCCAATTCACTAACCCTTTATGAACATTTTTGCAAATACCATGAAACTTGAGTGCTGTGTGTGCATCATTATGGGCAGTTTCCCTGTTATTTGTAGATTTTTTTATTTGCTACTCAGAAGCATCTTTCCTTGATGTTTGTTCATAATATTTTTCTTAATTGTCCAAGATTTCACCTGAATAGTTTGATATATTACACAGAATTTAAAATTCTTTCCCTAAATAGGATCTTTTATTCTCTGAGGTGGAAAACATTGATTTATCAGCATTAAAAGTCATTGTCAACACTTACCGTTTTGTTCCTGTAACTTTTACTAAATTAACCTGCTATGACCATGCCCCTCAGCTTTAACAAATTAAACTATTTGAATGAAGAATGGACATAATGGTTGGGGATTGTGCCGTACTTTTAGTTTACAAGGACTTGCGCATCCATTCGATCTGCCCAGTAACTCTTCAGGTGACAGGGCAAGGTTTTAATGTTCCCATTTTACAGATAAAGAACCGGAGGTGTAGGGAGATTAGAAGATGGTCCTTGAGTGAGTAAGTGGTAAAAGTGGGTCTTGAATCTGGTTCTTCCCGACTCCAAGTGTCTCTCCATTCTGTAGTGGATTCTTTGGATATCTTCCTATTAATATGCACGATGCCCTCGTCTATTGCCTTCCTTTCCCGCTGCCTTCGGTTTTCCAGTCGAGGGGCTTCCTAATGTGTCCCTGTCCAGCTGGGATGGCTGCAAGGGAGCACACCTGGGGTCTTCCTGTCTTCAGTCTTTCATCTTCCTTTTCTGTGGCCCTTCCAGCTTCACCATCCGTGGACATCTCCTCCTTCCTTCAGCCCCAACTTCTAAAGTCTTGTCACAGCCCCCTGGCAGTGGGACCTCCCATCCCCAATCATCAGCAGGAGAGCCCATCGCAGAGGGGAGGCGAGGGCAGGGACCGCAGCGCACAGGGAAGCCATGCTGAGGGTTCCTCCTGCATTTTCTTCCTCGCGGTCCTCAGGAACATCCTCGCGCCCTCCGGCCCCGGCGCTCCAGCCCGCCCCGGATCCGCCTCCCTCTCCTTCCTCCCCGAGGTTGAGACGAAGCGTGGGACGCACCTGGGTCCCTCTCTGGTCACCCTGCTGAGGCTCCGGGGGCTGCTCCGGGAGCAGGATTTACAGGCCCGGAGAACGCCAATGGGAGATCCAAATGGTCGGGGACTCCGGCGCTTTAAGAGGCTTTTCTCTGGGAAACACCCGTCCCCTCCGTGCGCCTTATGAATGGAAATACTCCTCCCCCGGTCGAGCCCATTTTCCCATTTCACCAGGAGCCGCAGCCTGCTCTCTCCTTTCGGTCTCCCCGCCCACATCAACGCGGGCAGCTCCAGGAGGGGACGGACAGGAAGCCTTTGGCCGCCTATTAAATCCCACCCATTTCTCCGGGGGCGATTTCCTAACCTTCCGGGACCGAATTCTGCAATTTGATGTGCGTTTTGTCCGAATGGTAGCGACACGGGCTTTTTTTTTTTTTTTTTTTTGCTTTTATCTAGTTGCTTCCAAGATCCGGTACTTGCAGGAATATCATAACCGGGTTCTCCACAACATTTATCCTGTACCATCAGGAACAGATATTGCAAACACCTTGAAATACTTTTCTCAGACCTTGTTAAGGTAAGCTTTACAATATCCTCTACTTTGAGAGATTGTCTCTTTTTTTTCTTTGTCCCCCCAACAGCATTTTGTCCCGCACAGGGAAGAAGGAAAACCAAGATGCCTCCAATTTGACAGTGCCCATGACCATGTGTCTTTTTCCTGTGCCATTCCCACTCACCCCATCTCTAAGACCGCAGGTCAGTTCCATCAACCCTACTGTTACTCGCTCCCTCCTTTACAGCGTCCTGCGAGATGCTCCCTCAGAACGCGGCCCGCAAAGTCGTGATGCTCAGTTGTCAGACTACCCTTCTTTGGACTACCAAGGCCTCTACGTGACTTTGGTGACCCTCCTGGATCTAGTTCCTTTACTACAGCACGGCCAACACGGTGAGCACTTAGCTGAAACCTTTGGAAATGTATCAGTGACTGATTACTCAATTTTGTTTTGTAGATCTTGGACAGTCGATATTTTATACAACTACATGTTTGCTACCTTTTCTCAATGATGATATTCTGAGTACTTTGCCCTACACGATGATATCAACGTTGGCTACCTTTCCTCCATTTCTGCACAAGGATATCATTGAATATCTTAGCACATCTTTTCTACCAATGGCTATATGTAAGTCCAATCTTACCTAATACTAGATTATTATTGTGTCTAATCAAAGAACTTTTGGTTGCAGTGGGCTCCTCAAGGAGAGAAGGTGTACCTGCCCATGTTAACCTCTCTGCATCATCCATGCTAATGATTGCAATGCAGTACACATCCAATCCAGGTAAGTGGAAATTGGAATGGTTTGACTAATTCTTCATGTATGAATTACATTTTCTACATTACAGTGTATCATTGTCAATTACTGGAATGCCTCATGAAATATAAACAAGAAGTCTGGAAAGTAAGTTTTGGGTCAAATTTAACCCATAGTCACTAAGTCAAAATATGCTTGCTGTTTCCTTTAGGATCTTTTGTATGTGATTGCGTATGGGCCTTCACAAGTGAAGCCTCCAGCTGTGCAAATGCTTTTCCACTACTGGCCCAATTTAAAACCTCCTGGGGCAATAAGCGAGTACAGGGGGTTGCAGTACACAGGTAAGAGGAGAGGAGCCCTGTGATGCCCCATCGAAGTATTCATCAGCTGTGCTTTACTTTACAGCTTGGAATCCCATCCACTGCCAGCACATTGAATGCCACAATGCAATTAACAAACCAGCTGTGAAGGTACTGTTTTATTAGACCTGGTGCCATACTGTGAGAGTTCATTCTGTCTTTTCATATGTTTCAGATGTGTATAGACCCTTCCCTGTCAGTAGCGTTGGGTGATAAACCACCCCCGTTGTATCTCTGTGAAGAATGCAGCGAGAGGATTGCAGGGTAGGTATAAGAGTTCTTAAAGAAAAGGAAATAGCTCAAAAATGAATTTTGTTTTTTTCAATAGGGACCACAGTGAGTGGCTGATTGATGTTCTTCTGCCACAAGGTATGGTTTACTTAGGAAAGGATGAATAATGATTGTTGATATTTTGTGTGCCTTCCCCTTACAGCTGAAATATCTGCTATATGTCAGAAAAAGGTAAGAGCAAACCATTTGTGTCGTTGGGGCATATTTTAATTGATTTCACTTTCTTGGCTTCTAGAACTGCAGTTCCCACGTTAGAAGAGCAGTTGTCACCTGCTTCTCAGCAGGGTGCTGTGGTCGTCACGGAAACAGGCCTGTTCGGTACTGCAAGAGGTGCCACTCAAATCATCACAGTAATGAAGTGGGGGCCGCTGCGGAGACTCACCTCTATCAGACCTCTCCTCCGCCCATCAACACGCGGGAATGCGGCGCTGAGGAGCTGGTCTGCGCCGTGGAAGCCGTGATCAGGTAACACGCAGTTTCTTAGTAGCTGCCTCTGAGTCTAACTTGAAATCACACTGCTCTTTGGCAGCTTGTTGAAAGAAGCCGAGTTCCATGCTGAGCAGCGAGAACATGAGCTGAACCGGCGGCGGCAGCTGGGCCTCTCCTCTTCCCACCATTCCCTGGATAATGCTGACTTTGATAACAAGGACGATGATAAACACGATCAGAGGCTGCTCAGTCAATTCGGAATATGGTTCTTAGTAAGAAAAAGAAGTTAACTATTCTCCACTTTGCCGAACAAGGTTCTAATCTACCTACTTCTAGGTGAGCCTCTGCACACCCAGTGAGAACACGCCTACAGAAAGCTTGGCCCGGCTGGTGGCCATGGTGTTTCAGTGGTTTCACTCCACTGCGTATATGATGGATGATGAAGTGGGAAGTCTGGTGGAAAAGCTGAAGCCTCAGTTTGTCACCAAATGGCTGAAGACCGTATGTGATGTTCGCTTCGATGTCATGGTCATGTGCCTTCTTCCTAAACCCATGGAATTTGCCAGGGTAAGTGGAGGCCTACAGCTCACACCTTGTTACTTTTCCCCTGTGGCTATGGAAACCTCTTCAGGTTGGTGGCTACTGGGATAAGTCCTGTAGCACAGTGACTCAGCTGAAGGAAGGTCTCAACCGAATCCTCTGCCTGATCCCCTATAATGTGATCAATCAATCTGTCTGGGAGTGTATTATGCCGGAATGGCTGGAAGCCATCAGAACAGAAGTCCCAGATAATCAGTTAAAAGAATTCAGGGAAGTATTAAGGTGGGTAAGTAGTTTAATGAAGTCACTGTAATTGGTCATTTACTTTTGTTGCTCTGCTTTCCAGCAAAATGTTTGACATTGAACTCTGTCCTCTGCCTTTCTCAATGGAGGAGATGTTTGGTTTTATTAGTTGTCGGTTTACAGGATACCCCTCCTCTGTGCAGGAGCAAGCTTTACTGTGGCTTCATGTAAGTGAATAATACTTTCGATCATTTTAGGATTTTTTGGGGGATATATGCCTTTTTTCCCTAGGTATTATCGGAGTTAGATATCATGGTTCCACTTCAACTACTAATAAGTATGTTTTCTGATGGAGTTAATTCAGTCAAAGAGCTGGCAAATCAAAGAAAATCAAGAGTCAGTGAACTGGCAGGGAACCTTGCATCTCGAAGGGTAATTATTGCCACATTTGTTCTTGTCTTGCTTCATTTCTATGTGTTGCCATTCTTTCTTGTAGGTGAGTGTTGCCTCTGATCCTGGCCGACGAGTTCAGCACAATATGCTTAGTCCATTTCATAGTCCTTTCCAGAGTCCGTTTCGGAGTCCTTTGCGTAGTCCGTTTCGTAGCCCTTTCAAGAATTTTGGACACCCAGGAGGAAGGACTATTGACTTTGATTGTGAAGATGATGAAATGAATCTAAATTGTTTCATCCTCATGTTTGATCTTCTCCTGAAGCAGGTAGCTGAAGCATGAGCTTCCTTTAGTTCAGATGTGCGTGTGTCCTTTTTTTGATGTCTTTCAGATGGAGTTACAAGATGATGGAATCACGATGGGTTTAGAGCACAGCTTATCAAAGGACATTATTTCTATTATAAACAATGTCTTCCAAGCCCCCTGGGGGGGATCCCACACCTGCCAGAAGGACGAAAAAGCAATCGAGTGCAACTTATGTCAGTCTAGTATCCTCTGCTATCAGCTTGCTTGTGAACTCCTGGAGAGACTAGCTCCTAAAGAAGAAAGCCGGCTGGTGGTAAGCAGTTGAAGAAACGAGATGACCCATGTGCTTACCTGGCTGCCTGTCCTGTTTATTTCAGGAGCCCACAGACAGCCTGGAGGATAGCCTCCTTTCTTCCAGACCAGAGTTTATCATAGGCCCTGAAGGGGAGGAGGAGGAGAATCCTGCAAGCAAGCATGGGGAGAACCCAGGCAACTGCACCGAGCCCGTGGAACATGCTGGTAGGTGTGCACTGACTGCCGGGGAATGCGCCAGCCTAATTTTTGTGTAATTATTTCTTCACAGCAGTAAAGAATGATACCGAAAGAAAATTTTGCTACCAACAGCTTCCGGTAACATTGAGACTAATATATACCATTTTCCAGGTATATTTTCTGATGTCTTTGAATACTTGGCTATAACTTAGTAACCATGTGGTTTTTTGTATAGGAAATGGCTAAGTTTGAAGAGCCAGACATTCTTTTTAATATGCTCAATTGCCTGAAGATTCTCTGTCTGCATGGAGAATGTTTATACATTGCCAGAAAAGATCACCCTCAATTTTTAGCCTACATTCAGGACCACATGTTGATTGCAAGGTACGTCTTCCTAATGGTTTGTTTTGATTGTTTGTCACCACTTTGCTTCTCCTTGATTCCCTAGCCTGTGGAGGGTCGTCAAATCCGAGTTCTCTCAGCTGTCTTCCCTGGCAGTCCCTCTTCTCCTCCATGCCCTGTCACTTCCTCATGGTGCTGACATCTTCTGGACAATCATAAATGGCAATTTCAACAGCAAAGACTGGAAGATGAGGTTTGAAGCAGGTACCTCTGTGTTAGCTTAAAACTCATTCTGGTTACGTATTTTGCCTTCTCTTTTACATTGCAGTGGAAAAAGTTGCTGTAATTTGTAGATTTCTGGATATTCACTCAGTAACCAAAAACCACCTGCTGAAGTACTCCCTGGCACATGCCTTCTGCTGCTTCCTGACAGCAGTGGAGGATGTCAACCCCGCAGTGGCTACCAGAGCTGGTCTCCTGCTTGACACCATAAAGAGGCCAGCATTGCAGGTGACATGTGATTTGTGTTATCTGCTCCGAAGCTTTTCTTTTTTTTTTTCCTCCTCTTTCCCAGGGTCTATGTCTTTGTCTTGACTTCCAGTTTGATACTGTGGTTAAAGACAGACCCACAATTTTGAGCAAGCTTTTACTCTTGCACTTTCTTAAGCAGGATATTCCTGCTCTGAGCTGGGAGTTCTTTGTCAATAGATTTGAGACGCTTTCTTTGGAAGCCCAGCTACATTTGGATTGTAACAAGGAATTTCCTTTTCCTACAAGTAAGTAAAATGAAGAACTTGCTGTAAACCGTGAGTGATAGTCTCTTTAATTCCTTTTGCAAAGCCATCACTGCTGTGAGGACCAATGTTGCTAACCTCAGCGATGCAGCCTTATGGAAGATCAAGAGAGCTCGCTTTGCAAGAAACCGCCAGAAGAGTGTACGTTCCCTGAGGGACAGCGTGAAAGGGCCTGTGGAATCCAAGAGGGCGCTCTCCCTCCCTGAGACCCTGACCTCCAAAATTCGTTGAGTATCTTCTTTCATCCTTCCGTTAAATTTATTTAAATAGAGTTGTTGTTGATTTTTAAGCTATGAGGTTGACCAGGCATGAGCAGTCTGCTCCAGCTCTCGGTGGGACACCCGAACAGACGCCAGGTGGGTACTTCTGACATTGAAGGGCCATGTACCCACCCACTGACAGCCTTTCTTCTACTGACAGGACAACAATCTCCTGAGAATGACAACACCATCAAGGACCTGCTCCCAGAAGACGCTGGGATCGACCACCAGACAGTTCACCAGCTGATTACAGTGCTCATGAAGTTCATGGCCAAGGATGAAAGCAGCGCTGAGTCAGACATCAGCAGTGCAAAGGCCTTCAACACGGTCAAGCGACACCTGTACGTCTTACTCGGCTATGACCAGCAGGAAGGTTGCTTCATGATTGCACCTCAAAAAATGCGCCTGTCAACTTGCTTTAATGCATTCATTGCAGGAATTGCCCAAGTAAGTGTAATAACAGCTTTCAGAAGTCACACTCCATCAGTTATTAATATTTTTTCTATTTCAGGTTATGGACTATAACATTAACTTGGGAAAACACCTTCTCCCCTTAGTGGTTCAGGTGCTCAAATACTGCTCTTGTCCTCAACTCCGGCATTATTTCCAACAGCCGCCTCGTTGCTCCCTCTGGTCCCTAAAGCCTCACATCCGGCAGATGTGGTTGAAGGCCTTGCTTGTCATCCTTTACAAGGTGAGCTGGGTGGTCACTGCTGTTTTGGATGCTTTATCTTTTTCTCTCTCGTTTCATTGGGCAGTATCCATACCGAGACTGTGATATCAGCAAGATCCTGCTGCATCTGATTCACATAACAGTCAATACACTCAATGCGCAGTATCATAGCTGCAAGCCCCATGCCACGGCAGGACCTTTGTACAGTGACAACAGTAACATAAGCAGATACAGCGAAAAAGAAAAAGGTACATATCTAAATTCTATCCCAAACCTAGCTAAGTGTAATTTTGACTTTCTCTCCCCAATTAGAAGAAGATAGTGTTTTTGATGAATCTGATATTCATGATACACCTACTGGACCCTGCAATAAAGAGTCTCAAACTTTTTTTGCAAGATTGAAAAGAATAGGCGGCAGCAAAATGGTGAAATATCAGCCGGTTGAGATGAATGTTCAGAGAAGTATGAATTTTTTCTCTTAGTAATTTTATGCAAAAATAGTACTAGCTTTTTCTGTTTTGATCAGGTGAAATAGAACTGGCTGAATATAGAGAGACGGGTGCATTACAAGACAGCCTTCTCCACTGTGTGAGAGAAGAAAGCATTCCGAAAAAAAAGCTACGCTCTTTCAAACAAAAATCTCTTGATATAGGGAATGCAGACTCGCTTTTGTTTACATTAGACGAACATCGTAGGAAGTCGTGCATAGATCGGTGTGACATAGAGAAGCCTCCGACCCAAGCTGCGTATATCGCACAAAGACCAAACGACCCTGGACGTTCTAGACAGAACTCTGCTACGAGGCCTGACAATAGTGAAATCCCCGAGAACCCAGCTATGGAAGGGTTTCCAGATGCTCGAAGGCCTGTCATACCAGAGGTTAGGTTAAACTGTATGGAGACTTTCGAGGTGAAAGTTGACTCGCCGGTAAAGCCTGCTCCTAAAGAGGATTTAGATCTGATAGATCTATCCTCAGATTCAACCTCGGGGCCTGAAAAACACTCTATACTCTCAACCTCCGACAGCGACTCTCTTGTATTTGAGCCTCTTCCCCCTCTCAGAATAGTCGAGAGTGACGAAGAAGAGGAGACGATGAACCAAGGCGATGACGGCCCCTCCGGTAAAAATGCTGCCTCTTCTCCCTCCGTCCCCAGCCATCCCTCCGTCCTCAGCCTGAGCACAGCTCCGCTTGTACAAGTAAGTGTGGAGGATTGTTCCAAAGACTTTTCTTCTAAGGACTCAGGAAATAATCAGTCAGCAGGGAACACTGACTCTGCCCTCATCACTCTGGAAGACCCTATGGACGCCGAAGGATCCTCAAAGCCAGAGGAGCTGCCAGAGTTCTCCTGCGGTAGCCCACTGACGCTGAAGCAAAAACGAGACCTCCTTCAGAAGTCGTTTGCTCTCCCCGAGATGTCGCTGGATGATCACCCTGACCCGGGCACTGAGGGGGAGAAGCCTGGGGAGCTGATGCCAAGTTCAGGGGCAAAAACCGTCCTCCTCAAAGTTCCCGAAGATGCAGAGAACCCCACAGAAAGTGAGAAGCCTGATACCAGTGCAGAATCTGATACAGAACAGAATCCTGAAAGGAAGGTGGAAGAGGATGGAGCTGAGGAATCCGAATTTAAGATTCAGATTGTTCCCAGGCAGAGGAAGCAGAGGAAGATTGCTGTCAGTGCTATCCAGAGAGAGTACCTCGACATCTCCTTCAACATTCTGGACAAACTGGGAGAACAGAAAGATCCAGGTAAGCTCGCCTCTCTTCTTTCTCTCAGCCTTTCCTGAGTTTTAAATAATATTTCTGTTTGTAGATCCTTCTACTAAAGGACTTTCAACTTTGGAAATGCCACGAGAATCTTCATCTGCCCCTACGTTAGATGCAGGTGTGCCGGAAACAAGTAGCCATTCCTCAATATCAAGTAAGATTTCCTCTGCTGATTATTTCATCTATATTATAATCATCTCCTAATTTCCTCCATCTAGCTCAGTATAGGCAGATGAAAAGGGGATCCCTGGGAGTTCTGACAATGAGCCAGTTAATGAAGCGGCAGCTGGAGCATCAGTCTAGCGCCCCCCATAACATCAGCAACTGGGACACTGGTGGGTCAAGCTTTTTCTTCTCATTCTACCTCATCAAAGACTGAAACCCTCTATTTATCCACAGAACAGATACAGCCTGGGAAACGCCAGTGTAACGTGCCAACGTGCCTAAACCCTGACCTGGAGGGACAGCCATTGAGGATGAGAGGTTAGTTGAGTCACAGAGTCTCTGGCTGTAAAATTCACTGGTTGTCCCTTTGCTGCTTACCCAGGTGCCACCAAATCCAGCCTGCTATCAGCACCAAGCATAGTCAGTATGTTTGTGCCTGCACCTGAAGAGTTCACTGACGAGCAGCCGACGGTGATGACGGACAAGTAAGCTCGCACAGTTATTTTCTTCACCATGTTCATGGAAAGCATGTCTCTCTTTTCTTTGCAGATGCCATGACTGTGGGGCCATTCTTGAAGAATACGATGAAGAGACACTTGGGCTAGCCATCGTGGTCCTCTCCACATTCATTCACTTAAGCCCAGACCTGGCAGCCCCGCTGCTGCTGGATATCATGCAGTCTGTGGGAAGGTGAATGTCAGCTTCTGTTTTGTTTGGTAGGAATTTGTGTGACTCTCTTTACTTTATTTCCTAGATTGGCATCCAGTACTACCTTTTCTAATCAAGCAGAAAGGTAAGGTCCTAACGGGAGCCCAGATCTCACTTCTTCGTGTCTTTTCTCCCCTGTTCAACTCCAGCATGATGGTTCCCGGCAATGCGGCGGGGGTGGCCAAGCAGTTCCTGCGCTGCATCTTCCATCAGTTGGCCCCCAACGGCATCTTCCCGCAGCTGTTCCAAAGCACGATCAAAGGTAATTCATCCACTGAGGATCCAGGCACCACACCAAACACTAAATCCGATCGTTGACTTTCCAGATGGGACTTTTTTACGGACCTTAGCCTCGTCTCTGATGGACTTCAATGAGCTGAGCTCCATCGCAGCTCTCAGTCAGCTCCTAGAGGTGGGTTTCCTTTAATGACACCCTAAGCCCCAGCAGTTGATGGCCTATGCTTTTGTGTTTTTAGGGTCTAAATAACAAAAAGAATTTACCAGCAGGGGGTGCTATGATTCGCTGTTTGGAAAACATTGCAACCTTCATGGAAGCTTTGCCTATGGATTCTCCTAGTAGCCTCTGGACCACAATTAGCAACCAGTTTCAGACATTTTTTGCCAAGCTGCCTTGTGTTTTACCTCTGAAGGTAAGCTGAGCCGAAGGTTTCATTTTCAATTATAATTTTTACTTTTTTTCATATTTATTCACAGTGTTCTTTAGATTCCAGTTTAAGAATTATGATTTGCCTCTTGAAGATCCCTTCTACCAATGCTACAAGGGTATGTATGTTTCAGAAAAACATAACCAATTGATTGACTTTATTTGGCCCCAATCTCATTGCAGAGTTTGTTGGAACCATTTTCAAAACTGCTCAGCTTTGTAATTCAGAATGCCGTCTTCACTCTGGCCTACCTGGTGGAGCTGTGTGGCTTATGTTACCGAGCTTTCACTAAGGTAAGCAAGCTTCCATATGTGTGTTCCTGTGATCACTTACCTCCTTCTGTTTTGTTTTCTTTAGGAACGAGATAAATTCTACTTGTCTCGTAGTGTTGTTCTAGAACTTCTGCAGGCCCTAAAGCTCAAATCTCCTTTACCAGATACAAACCTTCTTCTGCTTGTTCAGGTAAGCTCATGCTTGATTTGTAAAACTTTTCATAAAAATAATTATCCTTTCACTTTTTTATTAGTTTATTTGTGCAGATGCTGGAACCAAACTAGCTGAGTCAACAATCCTGAGCAAGCAGATGATAGCCTCTGTACCTGGAGTAAGTCCTGACCAAATTCATTGTCTACATACAGGTGTGACCCAGCTGTGTCCTTGTGTTTCAGTGTGGGACTGCAGCGATGGAGTGTGTGAGGCAGTACATCAACGAAGTGCTGGATTTCATGGCAGACATGCACACGCTGACCAAACTGAAGGTGAGATGACCGCCACCTGCTCATCCCTCAGGCCAGAGTTACAAAATACCATTCGGTTTTGTAGAGCCACATGAAGACATGTTCCCAGCCTCTGCATGAAGATACCTTTGGGGGACATCTCAAAGTGGGGCTGGCCCAGATTGCAGCCATGGACATCTCACGGGGCAACCACAGAGATAACAAAGCTGTGATCCGCTATCTGCCTTGGCTTTATCATCCCCCCTCTGCAATGCAGCAAGGGTAAGACCCTTACTATTCCGGGAATGAGGGTAAATCATCTTTAACACTCCTTCTTCTCTAATAGACCTAAAGAATTCATTGAGTGTGTCTCCCATATCCGACTGTTGTCCTGGCTGCTGCTGGGTTCCCTCACTCACAATGCAGTGTGCCCAAATGCCTCCTCTCCCTGCCTGCCCATTCCTCTGGATGCAGGCTCCCACGTTGCAGACCATCTTATTGTTATCCTGATTGGATTTCCAGAGCAATCAAAGGTAAGTGATTTCTGCAAGATTAAGACCGTATGCAATGCACTGATGCCGTCTTCTTCCTTTTCAGACCTCCGTGCTGCACATGTGCTCCCTCTTCCACGCGTTCATCTTTGCTCAGCTGTGGACAGTTTATTGCGAGCAAAGTGCCGTCGCTACAAATCTCCAAAATCAGAATGAATTCAGCTTCACGGCGATACTGACAGCACTAGAATTTTGGAGTAGGGTGACACCCAGCATCCTTCAGCTAATGGCCCATAACAAAGTGGTGAGTTCACAGACGAGTTTCCCTTCTGAGATAATGGAATTAACTTTCATGTTTGTTGTTTCAGATGGTAGAAATGGTGTGTCTCCATGTGATTAGTTTAATGGAGGCATTGCAGGAATGCAATTCGACCATTTTTGTCAAGGTAGGAAAACCTTATGATTTTTAAAGACCATTTAATAATGAAGCTTTTGTCTTTCTCTATACAGCTGATACCTATGTGGTTGCCAATGATTCAGTCAAATATCAAGGTAAGTCACTCCCTGGGCTGATTGGAAGCTCGATAAACTAAAACCTCTTGCCCTTTTTCGACAGCACTTATCTGCGGGACTCCAGCTTCGCCTCCAGGCTATTCAGAACCACGTGAACCACCACAGCCTAAGGACGCTGCCGGGCTCGGGCCAGAGCAGTGCTGGCCTGGCAGCCCTCCGAAAGTGGTTGCAGTGCACTCAGTTCAAAATGGCCCAGGTGGAGATCCAGTCCTCGGAAGCAGCCTCTCAATTTTATCCTCTATGAGTGGACTCCTCGGCGCTCAGTGTCAACACTCTGGTTTAGCAATAATGGGTTTAAAAACAAACAATTTGATCCAAGCAGGTTGGGGAACATATTGGTACTGTACATTCTCTTTCTAGTTTAGTAAAAGATGTGCAAAGGCCAGAGAGGGCCGAAAATGAAGCTTTCTTGCTACACATATTTCTGATGACTCCTTGGGCTATCTGATTAAGTGTTTCCTTACATTATTTTTTAAAAACCAAATCATTTTTCTTTAACTAACTTCTATTTTTTTTAAGAAAAAAAAATAGACTGGTGGGTACTCACAGAAAAGTTGTATAAGTCCCCCTGTTGCTATTTTTGATGATAGAGAATAAATAGGGTTTTTGAAACCTTTGTAGTGTTTTTTCTTAAAATCCACTCTTGGCAATGCAATAAAAAAAACCGTCACCATAAGCCAGTGACACCTGACTGAAGCTTTTTGTCTTTATCCTGGGAAAAGTGGCAGCTTGCAAGGAACATTACAAAGTGCACTTAGAAATTAGGTGGTTAAACTGTGCCAATTGTTTTCGTTGTTTTATAATATCATTTTCCAAAACTGTCCAGTAAGTTTTATTATTTTTAAAACTAGTTTTTCAACTCATTAGTTCTAGGCTGTACTCTCTTGTAAGCTTTATGATAACCACTTTAGTTTTGTGAATAATAAATTTTATTCTTTTGTTAATACTTGTATACAATTTAATTGAAAACTGTAGCTTGCACACTGGACCAGATGAGTCCCTCACTGGCACAGTGCCCTGCACCTGGAGTGATGTTTCATAAAACGGAATTTTAATAGTGTAAGAGCACCAAGATTTCTCTGCACCTATACCTAGCGTTGGACTGTGCATTCCAAATGAAATTCCTCCTCTTTATCCCTGTAATGCACTGACTAACAGAAGACTTACTACACATTTAAACTGTATATTGACATGCTATTAAATGCGTTTTTTATTATCTTTGTGAGCCTGGGGTTTTTTAAAACCAGT